GGATACCAAAGTAGCTCTTGGCCTCGCCGGTCTTGTAGCCAAGCTTATGAGCATAGTTGTCACCTTCCCCACCTCCCACCAAAAGTCCGGGATTTTCACGAGGGGAGCGTTTTATCTTTGGGCCCCTAGAAGAGTGCTTTGTAGTTTGTAGGTCCTCAGAAATTTGAGGTGAAGATTGAACCAATCATCAAGGAGCTTACACTTGACGTGGGAATCACGTAAGTTACCGCTAAACCACAAAGGTAGACCAGCCTCCCACAGCCACAACCTGGGCACTGAGGGAGGAGCCTGGAAGAAGGGCATTCCCATGGAACGTGAACTCCAGGAGGGCAGAACCTTGGTTTTGTTCACTCTATCCCCAGCCCCTAGAACTGTCCTGGCAAGGAGTAATAATAAGTGTTGGATGGATGAATATACTCACGGAAGTGGGAATGGGTGGGTGGAGGCAGGAAGCAGATATTTGCGCTATGCAGAAGTTGGATCCACCAGTTTCTTCCGCGAGCCCAGACTGGGCTTCAGCTTCCTCACCTATGCCTTTCTTGGTTCCCAAGTCTGTTGCGAAGCCACAGTGAGAGAAAGTGGCAGGACTAAAGGTGGTACAAATGCCAGAGGCTGATACTGCTGTGCTGCGCCTCCCTAGGCTGTACAAATTCTCCTCAGCCCCAGCTCCCTGGTCCCCAGCCTGGCCCTCTACTGCGGGCCACTGGGCTGCCTCCCGTACCCGAGCCTGGGCCAGGCTGTCACTGTGGTGCTCCTGCCAACCCAGATGCCCTGGGGTGTTGCTAAATCAACCTCAGCAACCGGATAGTTTGTTGGAGGCGGGAAGGTACGCCGTGGGTTCCGCCGCAGCCAGCGCTGGGGCTAGGCACACGCCCGTTGCCATGGAGACGGGGCGGGGCAGGCCTCCGCCCTCCGGGTCCCGCGCGCACGCGCCCACGGCCACGGCCATGTCCCGCCGCGAGAGGGGGCGGAGCGAGCGTGCGCGGCGGGCGCGCGCAGGCTCCGTAACCGAACCCTGAGCCGCCTGCGCGGATCGGCGTCCGCAGCGGGCGGCTGCTGAGGTGAGGGCCGGGCCAGAGGAGAGGCATACCCACTGGGGCGTAGGTCTGGGACTCCCCCTGTCCGCCCTGGCGCGACCTCAGGACTCTCCGTGTCCCCTCCGTGACCCCCGCGGCCCGGGCCGCTCTTTGCATCTTGTCTTGCCCACAGCTGGCCTCGGCCAGGTCCGAGGGCCTGGATGCGACCTTGGGGCAGCCCCTACTCTTCCGGGCAGCCCACTTCCGCGGCCACCGGTGCAGGGCATGCCCCGGGGCCGTGGAGGTGAGGGAAAGAGGCGCGAGTCGCGTTTTAACCCAGCCTCCTCTCCCTTCTTTCTCCTTTGCAGCTGCCTTGAGGTGCAGTGTTGGGGATCCAGAGCCATGTCGGACCTGCTACTACTGGGCCTGATTGGGGGCCTGACTCTCTTACTGCTGCTGACGCTGCTGGCCTTTGCCGGGTACTCAGGGCTACTGGCTGGGGTGGAAGTGAGTGCTGGGTCACCCCCCATCCGCAACGTCACTGTGGCCTACAAGTTCCACATGGGGCTCTATGGTGAGACTGGGCGGCTTTTCACTGAGAGCTGCAGCATCTCTCCCAAGCTCCGCTCCATCGCTGTCTACTATGACAACCCCCACATGGTAAGGAGTCTCCATGGGGTTCTGCCCCATGGCCAACTCTCACACCCATGCTTTGCTTCCCCAGGTGCCCCCTGATAAGTGCCGATGTGCCGTGGGCAGCATCCTGAGTGAAGGTGAGGAATCGCCCTCCCCTGAGCTCATCGACCTCTACCAGAAATTTGGCTTCAAGGTGTTCTCCTTCCCGGCACCCAGCCATGTGGTGACAGCCACCTTCCCCTACACCACCATTCTGTCCATCTGGCTGGCTACCCGCCGTGTCCATCCTGCCTTGGACACCTACATCAAGGTGAGGCACAGGCCTGGGGTGTGTGTGTTGGGAGATGGGCAGAGGTTGTTGGCATCTCTTTCAGATGCCCAAGATCTTTTGGAAGCCGGAGCATATCCCAAGAGCATGGAGAACTTGTTCATAAATCTGATCTGGTTAGTTTGGCTCTGGCTTTGACCAAAGACATCCATAGTGCTTATCCCACACTCCTGGCTCAGATGAATGGACAGGCCACTTTATTCTCATCCTGCTGGAGGCCTGCAAAGCAAGGACCTGAGGCTCCCAGTGTCTGGGCAGGCCCCAGGTAATCATGTATTGCCCGTGGCCCTGCCTGTGCATGGGCTTATACATCTGCTCCCAGAGGCCAGGGCTGGGACAGCAGTGGCAGGCTCTGTTTCCTTTACTTCCTGACTTGGTTACTGGCAATGCTGGCAGCCCAACCTTCCTGGAGGAAGGAGAGCCAGTCACCTGGTCATCTGACGGGTTTCTGTGTCTACAGAAATTTTTTTAAAACTTGCCCTGTTACACATCCCTCCTCCCCTAAACGTTTTGTAAACTTGGTTGCTAGGGAAATGACCCCAGTTTGGGCTTGGACGTGATTGTTCATTCATTTAACTTGTATTTATAGTCTGTGTGCCAGGTGCTATAATGGGCACAATGTGAATGAAACGTTGGTGCATGAAACAGCCATTCACAGTGAGGTGGTGAAGATAGGTAATAAATATCAGACAAAAATAGGACGTGTGCTAGAGAAGGAGAGGGTGAGAAAAGTCAGGGAACCAACTTGGACAGAATGGTCAGGGACAGCCTCTCAGAGGAGATAACCTCAAGGCAGAGTCCTAGAAGAGCCTTTAGAGAGGAGATAAGAACTTCTAGTCAGAGCTTTGGTCTAAATGCAGCAGGAAGTCACTGCAGTGTTCCAACCAGGAAAATAACACAGTTGGAGCCACGTCTGTACAAGATGAGCTGTCCCATCTCTGGGCAGGGTGGGACTGGACCACAGATCTGGGACCAGGTGGAGATGCTTAGGCCTGGGGCTAAGGAATTAGCCTAGGAGGCTGTCATGAATCCCATTGTGAGTGGTGGCAGCTTGGGCAGGCCCAGCGGCTATAGAGCTGTGGACAAGGATGGAGATTTACAATCACTTTTGGGATAGAACTGATAGACTTTGGGTGGATTCACTGTTGTGGAAGGAGAGGCAGTGAGGGAGTCACAGAGGGCTCTGCTCCCCTCTGGCCTGGGCAGGTGGGCAAGTATGTAGTGATGCTTTCACTGACATGTGGGGAACTGAGGGAGGCCCTGGTTTTGGGGGGAAGGTAGCTATTTGGGCTATGTCAGGGGAGCTGCCTGAGATACATCTAAGTTGGGGGGTGTGGAGTCAGCAATGGTATGTGTGGCCTGGAGTTGAGGAAAGGCTGGGCTGGTGGATATATTTGGGGACATCAGCCTGTTGGCAGTATTTGACCTGGGAGGCTGCCCTGTGCCTCCCTGCCTCTGTGGGACCAGGTAGGCAGTGGACAGCCTGTGGCAGCAAAGGCTGCGCAGAGGGCGTGGCCAGTGTGGCAGGGGTCAGGGAACAGGACGAGAGTCAGTGGGAGTGAGAGCCTGGTACACTTGGAGGATCCTTGCAACTTTGTTCACCAAAGCAGCTTGGGGAAAGGGACACAGCGTTGATGATGGAAATGGGAGTTCAGATGTCCCTGGAGTCTGGTGTTGGGGCTGAGGAATGAATAAATGAGGCCCTGGGTCACCAGCTGTGTCCTTGGCGGTCAAAGACAGGTTTGAAGAATCAGGAGTGAGAAGACCTGGAAAGGGGAGGGCTGTCACGGTGATAAGGCAAGGGCACAGGGAGAATAGAGGGGAGTTTCCTTTGTGAGCTGGAGGGTGGTGGCCAAAAGGGGTGTGGGGCAGGATGTGCTTGCCTGGCTGCGGTTGGACTGGAGGTGGGGGCGGGCTGGCTGGTGGTGTGGGCAGGAAGGAAGATACCAGTGCCCTAGGCCTGCTTAGTGTGCTGCCTCTGGGGAGTCCCGCCCCATTTCATTCAAGGAAGGCCTCTCCAGTCCTGTCGGTGCCATCCTCAACCTCATGGGCCCATCTGGAGGGGCACCCCTGGGAAAGAGACTTCTTGGGTTCCAGACCTCAGAACAGGACATGTGGCATGTGGTGTGGTGGTGAGCAACTCAGCCACCAAAGCCTTTTCCTGGCTTCAGGGGTTTATTTTTAGACACCTTTGTCCAAATTTCCCGGCCCCTGACAGCTTCACAAGTTGCCTGGTTTTGACGTCACCTCTTTGATGAAAGCCCTTCCTCCTTCCTCCCCGCTCCCATGGGAGCCTGTCAGCTGTGCTCCTGGAGTGGGGGTTGAGACAAGGAAGCCAGTGATATGGGGGAGAGCAAGGGGCTTCTCCCAGAGACAGGTGTGAGGCATGCTTGTGTGGGCTTGGCCATCAGCGGGGAGAGTAAGATAGAGGCCGGCTGCCCACAGAAGAGGCATGGCCGAAGGTCCTGGGCTTGTTTTGGCAGCAGGGTGTGGGGGTTGCCTCTGCCCCTGTGTTTAGCCTGACCTTGCGTCTTGGGGAACAAAGCCAGGGGAGAGATGAGGAAGGGGCTAGCTCTGTTTGCTGGTCACAGCCTGCAGTGGACAGGGGTGGCCCTGTGCCTCTCTCAGCCCAGGAGACAGCAAGGAGAGAGTATAAGGCTCCCTTCCATCCCTGCCTTCATCTCCCCTGCCCTGAGGTCAGAGAAAGGAGATTACTAATGAGACTAGTTGCGTCTCACTCTTCTAGCACCGACAGCTTTTAACTGTGTGTGCGTGCGCGTGTGTACACCCTTCTTTTTCTCTCTGGATCTGGGACTGCTGTGAAGGCTCTTCAAATGGAATGACAGCAGCCGTCAGCTTTCTGCTTTGGCAGGGGTGAGAGAGGCCAGGAGCCCTGCTGCCAGGAGTTGCGGGGGGAGGACTTGGCAGGCTCACCAGCCTCTCCAGAGGCTAGGTGAGGGGCAGGGGTGAATGGATCTTAGCTTCGGGTTTGGGAGGTGGAGAGCAGCTGCTGTCCCGGGAGTTGCAGATGTGCCTGAGCCTGGAACAGGATTGGTCTCATGGGACAGAGGGACCTGAAGTTCACGGCGAGAGGCCCAAGGAGAAGCACTTGTCAGGACTCTCGGGATTCTGGAAGGGATGGCTGATCTCAGCTTTCCTGGTTTGCATGGCAGCCTCTGGCTCTCTGGCTAGCCTTCCCCAGCTTGGCAGCCTGGCAAACTGCTATAGATGCTGGAACTCTGCCTTTCTCCATATAAACTGCTAAGGGCCCCCAGGCTGAACACTCATTCCCCTGGAATCCATGCGTACTGTGTGACCATCACTCCATATGGAAGATGCCTCAGCTTTGTCAGGCTGCTCCGCTGGAGTCCAAGGAGGTGGCCTCTAGTACAGGAGGAGACCACTCCCCAAGTCCCAGGAAAGGGGTATCTTCTGGAAGCTGCAGGATGGAACAGAGCTTGCTTGAAATTGCAAACCTGCAGAGGGGAGATGGGGCCCAGATGTGAGCCCAGAGCAATGGGCAGAGGCCCCCAAATTCACCAGTCTTAATGAGTGTCCAGGGAAGGCTTCGGACACATGGAACAGACCAGGACTGAGGGATGGGCCTGGGAATTCGATGTGTGGGATTGTGTGTGTAAGGTCTCTAGTGCAGTTTGCTCATATCTGTCTGTAGCACTTGGTGAGGAAGGCCATTGAGAGTGTTTGACACACAGCCAAGCCCCCATGCCTGATTTCTCTCCCAGACCCGTCCAGAATCTTTTTCAAAAGTGCCCTTCCCCATGGTCTCTGATTTCAGGGAGTTTTTAGGGGGAGGGTCTTTGTAAAATGGTTTGAGCCTCCTCTCCCAAGTTTAGGGTGTTACAGGGCATTGTTCATGTAGTGGCTGATTGGCTGGGGAGTGCAGGTGGCCCTGGAGGTCAGACTAATGTCTGACTATCCACCATCAAATTGGAGAAAAGCGTGTAAGTAAGGAGGGGTCACCGAATATAGTGAGCCTGTGAGGGGAACCTTGGTGGCCGAATTCTGGGACAGCTGGGTTGACTGGGACTGTCTTACCAGGGGCTTAAAGGGGATAAGGCCAGGTGTGGTGGCTCATGCCTGTAATCCCAACACTTTGGGAGCCTGAGGTGGGAGGATCACTTGAGCCCAGGAGTTCCAGACCAGCCTGGGCAACATAAGTGAGATCCTGCCTCTAAAAAAAACAGAAAAAAAATTAGCCAGGCATTTGTAGTCCCAGCTACTCAGGAGGCTGAGGTGGGAGGATCGCTTGAGCCTGGGAGGTCAAGGCTGCAGTGAGCCATGATTGTGCCACTGCAGTCTATCCTGGGTGACAGAGTGAGACTCTGTCTCAAAAATAAATAAATAGATAAATGAAGGGGGCATGGTGGCTCACACCTGTAATCCCAGCACTTTGGGAGGCTGAGGCAGGTAGATTACTCCAGCTCAGGAGTTTGAGACCAGCCTGGACAACATGGTGAAACCTCGTCTCTACAGAAAAAAAATACAAAAAAATTAGCTGGGCGTGGTGGCGTGCACCTGTGGTCTCAGCTACTCGGGAGGCTGAGACAGGAGAATTGCTTGAGCTCAGGAGACAGAGGTTGCAGTGAGCCAAGATCACGCCATTGCACATTAGCTTGGGTAACAGGAGTGAAACCCATCTCAAAAAAATAAAAGTAAAAACATTAAAAAAAAAAAAAAAGGGAAGGAAGGAAGTAAAGTAAGAAAGTAAGGCAAGGACCCCA